TGTGTGCGTGTGCATGCATCTGGGTGTTGGGGAGGAGCGGTCGTAAAGTTCCTTTTAAATTTCACCTATGGGGGACTACTTCCCACCTCATCCTATGAAGTCAACATTAGCCTAAATACCAAAGCCAGATTAAGACACTACAAGAAAACTACGAAACAATATCTCTCACGAACACAGATGCAGAACTTCTAGACAAAACGTTTCCAAATTGAAGCGAAGACCATATTAAAAGGACAAAAGCACCTCAGTGGTTGCTTGGGGACTGGGGGAGGGGCTGGATTACTATCTTGGCTGTGGTGTCGAAAACCTATCAAATTGTTCACTTTAAATATGTGCAGTTTATTGTATCCCAACCATTCCTCAACAAAGCTGTTTTTCAGAAACATTTGTCCATGTAGTTTTGCCTTTGAATGGTTGGGTCAATGAAGAGAAAAACGAGTGAAAACAGGGAATCATGACACTTTGTTTTTTTACGTGTAAATATTCGCAAAACGCCCAAACTGGTAACTTTGGGAACACGGGTTCACGCAGAAGAAGGGCTGCTGTCTGGGGAGGACTGAAACTCGGGTTCCCGAAGTCGGGCTGCTCTGGGGCCACGGAGAGAAGGGGAGAGAACGTCGAGGAAGAGGCAGAGCTCAAGTGGACGGAGGATGGAACACAGAGCGCGGCCGGGACAAAGGGGCAGGCCAGACAGCCGTGACAGAGAAACTAGGCGGTCCGCTCCTGGGACGCGGTCTCGGGGGCGGGTTCGCCCCTGAGGCCCGGTGACCCTTCGCCCGCAACCAGGGCTAGCGCTTGTGTGCGCCCACGGAAGCACCCGAGCGACCGGAGAAAGAAAAAGTGGTCAAGGGGACCTCCTTCCAGCTCTACGCGCCTCTCATTCAGAGAGGTGAGGTCAGGAAAGGGGAAGGACGAAGCCCCAGAGCAACAGAAGTCAGGCGGTGCCAGGAACACTGAGAGCGGAGCCAGGGGAAGGCGGCCGAGCGCGGCCCCCTCTCCTCCCGGGCCGGGGCGGGCCCGAGGCCTCGATCCGCCTTCCCCGCGCCGTCCTGGTCACGGCCCCGCGGGGCAGCCATGCCTGGCCGTCTGCTGCGGGGCCTGTGGCAGCGATGGCGCCGTTACAAGTACCGCTTCGTTCCCTGGATCGCACTGAACCTAAGCCACAACCCGAGGTGAGAGGGCGGGACGGCAGAACGAGGGGCACGGGTAGTGAATAGAAACTTTTCCCATTTTCAGGACCCTCCGATATGTTCCAGAGGAATCCAAAGACAAAGTTATCTCAGATGAAGATGTCCTAGGAACATTACTGAAAGTTTTCCAGGCTCTATTCTTAAATGATTTCAATAAACAATCAGAAATCTTGTCTATGCTTCCAGAATCTGTTAAATCAAAATATCAAGACCTACTGGCAGTTGAACATCAAGGGGTGAAACTGCTTGAAAACAGACATCAACAGCAAAGTACCTTTAAACCAGAAGAAATTCTTTACAAGACTTTGGGTTTCAGTGTTGCCCAAGCAACTAGCTCATTGATTTCTGCTGGAAAAGGTGTCTTCGTTACTAAAGGATTGGTACCAAAAGGCGCAGTCGTATCTATGTATCCTGGTAACAGCACGATTAATATTATACTTTGCCAATTATCATATTTCTTTGTCTTGTTGTGTAATAGGTACAGTATATCAGAAGTATGAGCCGATCTTTTTCCAGTCCATTGGAAATCCGTTTATTTTTAGATGCCTGGATGGGGTACTCATTGATGGGAATGACAAAGGGATATCAAAAGTTGTGTACAGGTAAGTGATGCCCATGTTCAAATTTAATTATAGATCCATTAGCTAATGCTTTCACTTGTTTCAGATCTTGCAATGGGAGGGATCGACTCGGCCCTTTAAAAATGAGTGATAGTACATGGCTAACGTCAGAAATTCATAACCCTCTGGCTGTGGGACAGTATGTCAACAATTGTTCCAATGGTAAGAAGGCATCATGGGGCTGTGAGATGAGATCTTTTTCTAAAAATGATGTGCTTGTTCCTAGACAGAGCAGCTAATGTCTGTTATCAGGAATTTGATGTGCCTGCAGTTTTCCCTATAGAACTGAAGCAGTATCTTCCAAACATTGCCTACAGCTATGACAAACAAAGGTTCGTTTGCTAAAAGAGCATTTCATATCTTCGAAGGAAGAAATAAAACTGTCTCTGTTTACAGGTGACATGACTGTCTACGTAGAAAACTCCAAAGAATCAACAAAAAATCGCCTGTAACTAATAAGCACTTACAGCAAAGTTTCAGGAGACAAGGTTAATACACAAAAGTCAACTGCTTTCCTATATAACAGCAATGACGATTGAAATTTGAAATTTAAAACACAAGACCATTTACATTAGCACCCCAAAATTAAAATACTTGGGTATAAATATAACAAAATATATGCAAAATCTGTATGAGAAAAACTACCAAACTCTGATTAAAGAAATCAAAGAAGAACTTAACGAAGAAATATTCTATGTTCATGGATAAGAAGACACTTCATTGTTAAGACGTCAGTTCTTCCTAGCTTGATCTACCGATTTAGCACAAACCCAATCAAAATCCCAGCAAGTTATTTTGTGGGTATCAACAAACTAATTTTATATGGAAAGGCAAAATACCCAGAATAGCCAACATAGTATTACGAAAAGATAAAATCAAAGTACTGACAGTCCCCAACTTCAAGATTTACTATAAAGCTATAGTAATCAAGACAGTATGGTATTGGGGGGGTGGGGAAAGACAAATAGATTAAAGGAACAGAAGAGAGAGCCCAGAAATACACCCCACGGGTACAGTCAACTGATCTTTAACCAAAGAACAAAGGCAATTCCATGGAGGAAGAATGTCTTTTCCACAAATGATGCTAGTACAACTGGACATCCACATAAAAAAAAAGAGAAATGAATCTAGACATAGACCTTACTCCTTTCAAAAATTAACTCAAAATGGATTATAGACCTAAATGTAAATGCAAAACTATAAAGCTCTTAGAAGACAACAGTAGAAAATCTAGGTGACCTTAGGTTTGGCAATGATTTTTTTAAATAAAATGCTAAAAGTGTGAACAATCAGATGAAATTCTAAGTTGGACATAATTAAAATTAAAAACTTTTACTCTGCAAACACACTGGCAAGGGAATAAAAAGACAAGCCTCAAAATGGAAGAAAATATTTGCAAAACATGTATCTAATAAAGGACTAGAATCCAAAATATACAAATAACTCCTTAAACTCAACAAGAATACAAACCACCCAATTAAAATCTGGGCAAAAAATCTGAATGAACACCTGAAAAAAAAACACACAAATGGCAAATAAGCATAAGAAAAGATGGTCAACATCATCCTCATGAGGGAATTACAAATTAAAACAAAAAAGAGATGGCATTAAAAACTATTACAGTGGTGAAATCCAAAACACTGACACCACGAAATGCTGGTGAAGATGTAGAGCAATAGAACTCATTCATTACTGCTGGAAATACTAAATGGAAGACAGTTTGGCAGTTTCATGCAAAATAAACACATTTTCACCATTCTATCCTGTAATCCTTACTCCTTCGTATTTGGACAAATGAATTGAAAACCTACATCCACATAAAAACCTGCACATGAATATTTATAGCTTTAATGATAATTGCCAAAACTTGGAAGCAACCAAGGTATCCTCTAACAGGTAAGTGAATAAATACACTGGTACATCCATATAATGGAATACTATTCAGTGATAAAAAAAAGAATGAGCTATCAAGCCTCAAAACAAACACAAACAAACAAAAAACCCCATGGTGAAAACTTAAATGCATATTGCTAAGTCAAAGAAGCCAATCTGAAAAGGCTGCATACTGTATAATTCCAACTATATGACATTCTGAAATGGCAACAGTACAGACAATAAAAAGATCAATGGCTGCTAGAAGTTGTTAGGGAGGAGGGGGAAGGGACAGAGGGAAGAATAAAACATGAGATTTTCAGGTCAGTGAAGCTACTCTGTATGATACTGTACTGGTGGATATGTATCATTATATATTTGCCAAAATCAATGGAATGTACAACATGAAGAGCGAACCTTAATGTAAACTATGGACTTTAATTAATAATAATGTATCAATATTGGCTCATTAATTTTAACAAATGTACCACACTATTAATAATAAAAGATATAATAATAACTATAGGAGTGGAAGGGACATAAGGCAACTCAATACTTTCTGGTTAACTTTGCTGTAAACCTGAAACTGCTCTAAAAACTAAAGTCCATTAGCTTTTATAAAAGCATAAAATACTGAGCTACCCACCAAAATGCTTCAGAACCCTGCCTTCCTTTAGGATGAAAAGAGGAAATAAACAGAGCATATTTTAATGAGAATTATTCCAAACTATTCTAATGAACATACATATGTATTTTGAATAGACTTTAGTTTTTAAGAGTAGTTTGAGGTTCACAGCAGAACTGAGCAGAAAGTAGAGAGTTCCTATATATCCTGAAGTTCTACTTTCAACATCCTACATTGGAGTAGTGTATCTGTTAAAAAAATCAATGTACCTACACTGACACATCAACACGCAAAGACCATGGTTTACATTAGGGTTTACTCTTGATGATGTACATTCTATGGGTTTTGACAAATGTGTAATTACATGTCTCTATCATTACAGTATCATCATACAGGGTAGTTTCATTGCCCTGAAAATGGTCTGTGCTCTGCCTATTCACTTCTCCCTCCTGCCTCGGCCCTGGCACCAGTGATCTTTTTATTGTTTCCATAGTTTTGCTTTTTTCAGAATATCATATATTTGGAAAGCTACAGTATAGAGTCTTTTCAGATTGGCTTCCTTCACTTAATAATATGCATTTAGGATTTCACATGTCTCCTTGCGGCTTGTTAGCTCAATTTTTTTAGTGCTGAATAATAGTCCAGTTCTGGAGGTGCCACACTTTGTTTATCCTTTCACCTCAAAGGACATACAGGTTCCTTCCAAGTTTTAGCAATTATGATGAAAGCTGCTATAAACACTTTTGTGTGGACATAAGTTTTCAACGCATTTGGGTAAATGCCAAGGAACAGGATTATTTAATTATACGGTAAGAGTATGGTTGGTATTATAAGAAACTTCCAAGCTATCTTCCAACGTGGCCATACCACTTTGCATTCCTACAGGCAATGAATAAGAGTTCCTGTTGCTTCCCATCCTTACCAGCATTTGGTGGTGTTAGAATATGTTTCTAGTTGTTTTAGTAACAATGTTTCTTCCTTCAGCAACAGCTACTCTCACTGCTGAAGAGAAATTATTTTGAGGCCACAAACCTCTGAATGGCTTGATAAGAAAGGAAAGTCAAGGAGAAATGAGAGTGAGACTTCCTAAAAAATACAGTGAGTCCACTTTCTGTGTCAACTGTTTATGTGAAAAGATATGTGAATATACTATCAGCCATTCCATAAGCAGGCTGTGGCATCTCTGAGCAAATTAGTCATGTTAGAATGATATCTGAAATGCTATAAGGGAACATTAGTAAGTTGTTCTTTTTTCCTACTTAAGTGACTTATAAATTAGTTGCTTACATTCACTGTAACTAGTAATTTATCTGTACTAATCTGCCTAATTTACCTTATTCTTCTGTATAAGATGAAAATCTTTTCCAAAAAGCATGAGTGCATGTTCAAAGCTTCGGCATTCTTCTTCCGTCCATGCAGTCATTCCTTCTAAGAAAAATTTTAAAATAAAATTTATGGGCCCCCAAATTTTCTTATGTGAATCACTGATTTTCAGTATG